CCTTCCCTCTCTAGACAATCCCCTCACCAGTGCATGCTTATCTAATTATGCTCTTACCTAAGAAATCCCAGAGGCTAATATTGAAACAATCCAGGTGCCCCACTCCTCCCACTTAGGGGGAGTTGTGAACAATTGAGCCAAAATCAAGCTAATACCAACCAGACCTCCTGATGAGCAATTAACCAAGAGAGCCAACGGAACAAGACACACAAGTCCAGTACCCTGTACCACTCCCACATGTCCCCTATACCACATATCCCTTTAAAAACTCTATGGTAAGTTATAAAATGTAAGATGATACTTTAGAATGCTAGCTTGCCATCTTCTGGGTTTGCTGGCTCTGCTTTTCCTCCCAGAACCCCTTGCCTCTGGCTTTGCAGCAGCAAGCAGCTGAACCTGGGTCCGGTTACACAGCCGTGTCCTTGGGGTGCAGAAGAGGCACCAGGCTCCTGATACCAGCCCCAGCTCTGATTCAGTGCTCTTGGTGCTGTAGTTCAACTTGTCTACACTGTCCTATGCATAGAGCCAGGCTGGTGAGCCTTCAGGAATGTCCTGGGATCCTCGGCAGTCCCGTTTTTCCTGGTAAAGAAGGACTGCACATCACTGTGCAAAGGGCCTCTGCCATATCTCATCCTCCCTCCCCTCCTAAGTGAGAAAACCTGGCTGAAGAGCAGAAGCTTGCTCTCCAGAGTAGCCATGCCTGGAGCCCTCACACCTCTGCCCTTCCCTAACTAGCCTGGGCACCTGGGGTGGAGGTGGTGACAGGTGGGTGGGGGAAGCGTGTCAAAATAGAGTTTTTGTCTCTGCAAGGCCAAGGACTGGGTCTGGCCCAGGCACTTTCATCTGATGAGGCCCAGCTATTAGCAGATTGTTGATACTTTTTATTCCAAATGTAAGATTTCAATTCTACATATGTACAAGAATGTAATTTGCTTCATTGATGTTTTCAAACATGATGACATAAAATTGCTCAAAGTATGCCTTTATATTTTTATACCTTACTTATATTTTATTTCTTTTTAACTCACCCAGCCCCCACTCCCCATTAGATTTGCCAGAGGTTTTCATGGTCTTTTCAAAGAATAGACATGCTTACTGTTCAATATAGGCAAAACCAGGCCACAGCTCATCCTGCCAGGAGAATCCACACCTACAGAGGGATGCCGCACTCCAGCAGCCCTATAGGAAATTTCTTTCAAGAAACTTGCTTCACACCCGTGGCCAGAGTGCTATGAAGAGAGGTCCTCTCTGGTTACGTTCAGTGCAGCAGTTGAAAGAGGAAAAGGGAGTATGTTTTTATGGAAACCTCAAATGCCCTTCCACATCTCCTGTGAATTACCTCTGTGTTCAGGCAGCCGAGCTAGACAGCTGCGAGGAGAGGCGTGTGGTTTTGATGGGGGCCTTGGAAAGAAAAGGCCCCTTGTACCCTGGCCAGCGCATGTAGGTGGTGTGACCTGGGAGGACAGCGGAGCCAGGAGCTCCGCAGCTGTGTCAGAAGCCAGGCTCCCAGCGGCAATGTTCCAGGGAGCCAAAGGGGGAGCCAGAGAGCCGGGAGGCTCCAGCCTGGTCCAGAGAGAAAGAGACAGCACCTGCCCAAGGCGGTAAGCAAGGATCAGGGAATATGGGGGAGAATCTCACTAAAGTGATTCCCTGTCATATTCACAGATTGTGTCCTGCAGTCTGAAAAACACTGACATAGTAAAGCTCAACAAATGTTTGGTGAGTAAATGAATGATCGAACAAATAAATGAACTCATCCCAGCTCCAACTTTCATCTCCACAGGCTCCTTCACAATCAGTGAAGAATTAGGTACTTTCTTGCCAAAGATAGCTGAAGCTCAAAGCCCGTACCATATGGACACTTGGGATATTTTGAGCAACCATGTTGGGATGCGGGCTAGTGGCAGCACCAACTGATAACGTGGCTATGGGAGCTATTTTAAGTGTTCACCTACTCTCCCCATCCCATGCTCTCCCCAAATGCCAATGGTTCTCAACATTTTTTGGATCATGGCCCCTTCAAGAAATGGATGGCTACCAAGGATCCTCTTGTCAGAACAGCACATGTCCCCATATCTGCCACATTCTGCACTTTATTTCAGAGGCTCTATGGACTTCAGAATTTGAACCCTATTCCAGATATTCAGACTCAGAGACCTAGAGGTATGTCTCTGCTGCCTGCCTCTTTCCTCTGAAACCATGCCTTAAAAACACCAAGGGGACATTGAAACCTGCTTTTCTGGATCACATTCTGAAAACTGCTGTTCAGAAGAGTTGCAGCTTCAACAGGGCCACAGGGATATAAAAGCAGCCCTGGAATGATGTCTTCCCTAAAAACAACAAAATCATCAATAATGAATAGGAAGAACCAATATTGTGAAAATGGCCATACTGCCCAAAGCAATTTATAGATTCAGTGCTATTCCCATTAAACTACCACTGACATTCTTCACAGAATTAGAAAAAACTATTTTAAAATTCATATAGAACCAAACAAGAGCTTGTAGAGCCAAGACAATCCTAAGCAAAAATAACAAAGCTAGAGGCATCATGCTACCCAACTTCAAACTATACTACAAGGCTACAGTAACCAAAACAGCATGGTATGCTACAAAAACAGGCACATAGACCAATGAAACAGAAAGAGAACTTAGAAATAAAACCACACATCTACAACCATCTGATCTTCCGAAAACCTGACAAAAACAAGCAATGGGGAAGGGATTCCCTATTTAATAAATGGTGCCAGGAGAACTGGCTAGCCATATGCACAAAATTGAAACTGGCCCCTTCCTTACACCTTACACAAAAATTAACACTAGATGAATTAAAGACTTAAACGTAAAACCAAAAACTATAAAAACCCTAGAAGAAAATCTAGGCAATAACATTCAGGACATAGGCATAGGAAAAGATTTTATGAAATTGCCAAAAGCAATTGCAACAAAAGCAAAAATTGACAAATGGGATCGAATTAAACTAATGAGCTTCTGCACAGCAAAAGAAACTATCATCAGAGTGAACAGACAACCTATAGAATGGGAGAAAATGTTTTCAATCTATCCATCTGACAAAGGTCTAATATCCAGAATCTACAAGGAACTTAAGCAAATTTACGAAACCCCCCACAAACAACCCCATTAAAAAGTGGGCAAAGAATGTGAATAGACACTTCTCAAAAGAAGACATACATGCAGCCAACAAATACATGAAAAAAGAGCTCAACATTACTGATCATTAGAGAAATGCAAATTAAAACCACAATGAGATACCATCTCATGCCAGTCAGAATGGCGATTATCAAAAAGTCAAGAAACAACAGATGCTGGCGAGGTTGCGAAGAAATAGCAACGTTTTTACGCTGTTGGTGGGAATGTAAATTAGTTCAACCATTGTGGAAGACAGTATAGCGATTCCTCAAAGATTTAGAACCAGAAATACCATTTGATCCACAATCCCATTACTGGGAATATACCCAAAGGAATATAAATAATTCTATTATAAAGATACATGCATGCATATGTTCAATGCCGCACTATTCACAATAGCAGACTTGGAATCAACCCAAATGCCCATCAATGATAGACTGGATAAAGAAAATGTGGTATATATACACCATGGAATACCATGCAGCCATAAAAAGGAACAGGATCATATCCTTTGCAGGGACAGGGATGGAGCTGGAGGCATTATCCTCAGCAAACTGGCAAAGGAACAGAAAACCAAACACCGCATGTTCTCACTTATAAATGGGAGCTGAACAGTGAGAACACATGGACACAGGGAGGGGAACAACACATATTGGGGCCAGTTGGGGGAGTGCGGGGTGGAGAGAGCATCAGGAAAAATAGCTAATGCATGCCGGGCTTAATACCTAGGTGAAGGAAGGGTTGATAGGTGCAGCAAACCAGCATGGCACATGTTTACCTATGTAACAAACCTGCATATCCTGCACATGTATCCCGGAACTTAAAATTTTTAAAAATCGTCAATAATAACAATGAAAGCAGCTAACGTTTTTGGGTACTTGCTATGTTCCAAACACCGAACTAAGCTCCTTACATGCATTATCTCATTTAATACTCCCCAAACTTCCATGATGGCAATAGTATCCTGGTCCCTGTTTTGCAGATGAGACACTAAGGCACACAGAGGTTAAATAACTTGCCCAAGATCACACAGCTAGTAAGTAGTAAGATTCAAACCCAGACCCAGACCGTGCTGTCAATCAGTATACTTTGTGACCACCTAGTGACATCACAGGAACCACACTTCCATCACCTATTTTAATGCCCTGAATGTTCATCCTAATAAATGCACATTAGACTTGAGTGGGTAAAAATTCTGAATGTACTGAGTCTTCTACCTTGGGCCAATCCTTCTCTTCAAAATGAACCTGCATGGGAATCAATGCTGAAAGTGGAAAGAGACCCCAGACAGGCCTGGCATCTGTATGCATAAGACAGAAAACCATCTCCCTGCACCCCTACTCCCAGTTAAAAGGCTGTGGGCATCTTTGAGCCAATGAATGGGCTGCTACAAAGAATTCTGGGAATCCCAACCCCTCACAGTTCTGCAACTCACAGTCCTGCAAAAGGTGGGTACTAGAATAGGGAGGTGGGCATATAGGCCAAATACTCTGTTCTGCCTTCCAGGAGGGAAAAAGCATGCTACCCAGGAAGCTCACAAGTGACATGTGGCCCATGGGCATACCAGGGCTAAAGTGAAGGATGGACTGCTCTGTGGAAGGAAGGAGTGAAAGTGAACAAGAGGCATAGGGCCACCTGCAGGAAGACTGAGAGGAGGGAAGGAGGAAGGCTGGCTTTGGCAGGGAGGGGAGGCAGGAGCAGAGGGAGCCAGAGGATCGGTTCAGGCAGTGAGAGAGGGCAGCCCCACTCTATTTCCCAGGCTGCTCTCTGGATGCAGGCAGGAAGGTTGAGTGTATTACACTGGCCCCACCTCCAGAGGCTCTCTCTGCAGCCGCTGGACTGGACACAAAGCGTGAGAGACAGAGACACCATCTCTGCTGATTTGTACCTAACTGGTTCCTGTTGCTGAGAGCCCACGTGTCACAGAAGCCAGGGCAGAGGCCCCACACTGCTGTCTGCATTTCCCAGGTAAGCAACCGTCTGTGTGTGAGCCAGGAGTGGTGATTTTCTCTTCGTACTTTTCTTTTTGCAGGTATCCTGAGCCAAGCAGGATACTCCTCCTCAGAGGAGTAGGCAATAGAAGCGCCTGAACATCATGGCACAAGTGGACTCCCAGGACAGGTGGGGAGAGGCGTCTCCTCTCAGCAGCTTGACTGAGGAAGCTCATGACACCCAGATGCTGAGCATGAACTTAGAGAGTGACGATGAAGATGGTGGGGAGGCCGAAAAAGAGGGCACCGCTGACCCGGTGGCCTGTCCAAGGGGCAGCTCCCCAGTAACACACGAAAATCCTGACTTGCCATGGCCCCATCCACTGGGCAAAGAGGAAGAGAAATTCTCTGACTCCTCCAGTGCTGGGGGCATGGGGCAGAAACCAGTGGAAATGTCTGGGAAAGCCAGTTGGAGCAGAGATGTGACAAAGATCAACGAGACCCAGGGTTCCCCGGGAGCAAGCAGAGCTCTGGGTTCCCTTCCCAGTGGTCTCGCACACAAATTGTTAGGTCAGATGCAACCTCTTGGGGACCGACTACCTGCGGGTGATGATGGATACTCGGGGGCAAACCAGGACGCAGTCTTGGATGTCCCACCCAGCTTCCCCAGCAATGGAAAGTATCTCTGTGCGCACAAAAGTGTAGACACGTCCGCAGGGAACTCTTCTCTGTTGTGTTTCCCCAGGCCGGGGAGCAACTGGGACCTTCCCACGCAAGAGACACATACACCAGCCCAGGCGTCGGCCACCCCAGCCAGCCTGGCTGCCGCGGTCCTGGCAAAAGCGCGGAACAGCAGGAAAGTACAGAACCAGGCGGGCCGGCGCGAGGGCGGAGAGGCTGAGGCGCGTCCCTACAGGTGCCTGCGGGGCGGGCGGGCCTTTCAGAAGCCCAGCAAGCCGCTGAGCCCCGCGGAGACGCGCGGCGGCGCCGCCAAGCGCTACGCGTGCGAGCTATGCGGGAAGGCCTACTCCCACCGCGGCACACTCCAGCAGCACAGGCGCCTGCACACGGGCGAGCGGCCCTACCAGTGCTCCTTCTGCGACAAGGCCTACACCTGGTCCTCCGACCACCGGAAGCACATCCGCACCCACACAGGCGAGAAACCCTACCCGTGTCCAGACTGCGGGAAGGCCTTCGTGCGCTCTTCGGACCTGCGCAAACACCAGCGCAACATGCACAGCAACAATAAGCCCTTCCCGTGCTCCGAGTGCGGCCTGACCTTCAACAAGCCGCTGTCGCTGCTGCGCCACCAGCGCACGCACCTGGGCGCCAAGCCCTTCCGCTGCCCCGCCTGCGACCGGGAGTTCGCTGTGGCCAGCCGCATGGTGGAGCACCAGCGCGTGCACTCGGGCGAGCGGCCCTTCCCCTGCCCCACCTGCGGCAAGTGCTTCACCAAGTCCTCCAATCTGTCCGAGCACCAGACGCTGCACACCGGCCAGAGGCCTTTCAAGTGCGCTGACTGCGGCGTGGCCTTCGCGCAGCCCTCGCGCCTCGTGCGCCACCAGCGCATCCACACTGGCGAGAGGCCCTTTCCTTGCACGCAGTGTGGCCAGGCCTTTGCCCGCTCTTCGACCCTGAAGCGGCACCAACAGATCCACTCCGGGGAGAAGGGATTCCTCTGTGCCGAGTGCGGCAGGGCCTTCCGCATTGCCTCTGAGTTGGCCCAGCACATACGAATGCACAACGGAGAGAGGCCCTACCAGTGTGAGGACTGCGGCCAGGCCTTCACCAGGTCCAATCACCTCCAACGACACCGAGCCAAGCACGGCACCTGCAAGAAGGAGCCCATCCCTTCCTCCTCTGACGAGTGAAGATAGCATCGTCGACCTCACTACTTGGAACCTTCCCAGGTGGGCCCACTCACATGGTATTGCCAGCCTCACTGGTCAGCCTCGCCTCCCAGCAGGTCGCGGGTCATCAGTGGTCCATTTGATTATTTATTTGATCCCTTGAACAGAAAGTCACCACCGAGAGAGCACCCAGGTGGGTGGTTTCACATCAGTGGTTCTGAGTGTCCGAGGTCATAAGCAATTGGAAAAGGGAAAGACAAAGTAGTGGGAGCTGATCAAACGTTGAGTTCCTTGGGTTGGGGAACCTGAATCAATCAGAAACTGCTTCTAGAATTACATGCTGGGCACTGGGCCGGGCTCCAGGGATAAGGTGGGGAAAAAGACTAACCTGTCCTACCCTCAAAGCCATATGCAAATACTGAAAAGAAGGCCTGAGGGGCTGGTCCTCTTTAGAGAAAGATGCTTTTTGGTTTTTATATAAATAAAGGAATCCCCAGAAGTGGTCCCTATGATGAACTCCCCCAAAGCAACGCCGTTTTTGGAGGAACTCAAACCCAGTCCAACATCCCATCATTTCACTTGACTGCAGAAATGGCTTTACCCTTAGGATATATCTTTATGAGTCTTGGCTTTGAAGTGGAGAAGGGCTTTATCTTAGAGAAGGTGGTTTATGTCATATTCCAGTTATTCTAGAAGTTCAGGACAGCCTTAGCATCTGAAAAAGAAGCCCATTCCTCTTTATAGTGGAATTTAGTAAGTAGATCTAACCCGAGTCTCACCCACAGAATTCATATAAATTCATATATGCCTTCTCTCTGGCTGCCTCTTTTCCTGTTTGCACTCTGAGGGCTTAAGTCATATGTGATATTTACAAAGCAATTGGCCCATTTACAGAGAGACATATATAATTTCTCCACAAAGCCTTGACCATGGTTCATGAAACCGTTTGGGTTCATTTAAATTTGTCTGAATCATTAGTCTTGACTTGAAGTGAACAAAACACCCTTTGCCCAAGTGCCATTGGCTTGTCTGCATTTCAAAATCATTAAAACCAGGTATGGAAGCCTACGTGCTCACAGTTATCTAATGAGGTTATTTCAAAGTTTGCATTACTAACAGCCATTCTGCAAAGTGTATTGATGTGTATAGTGATCTGTATAAAGTCAGTAGTTCTTAGCTGAACCTCAACTGTGAGGAATCTATGACTCCACAGATGTCCTTGGTGCACATAGGCAAACGGCACTTCTCATCTTACTGAAGTTAAATAAGATATTCCATAAGAAGGTATAGTGCCCTTTTTGGGGGAGTACCTTTAGTATATTCCTAAAATTGCCACCAAAGAATGCCAAATCTGAATTTCTCTTGGTTTCCACCTGATTTGGAACTAGGGTGTGACCTCTAAATAGCATTCTCATGACACATGGGGGCGCCAAAGAGAAGTAAGAGAGATAGCTAGATAGCTAGATAGCTAGATAGTCTTGTGTCTTGTTTGACCAAGGTAACCGTAATAAAAGAGTCCATCCCCATCCTTTACTGTTGATGTGACCTTGGGCTTCAGTTTCTGCATCTGCATTGGCAAAATAGAAGTGATAGTAGTAGGTAAAAGTTAGAGTGATCCTACTATATGACGGAAACTTTGGCTGGATGCAAGAGCTTTAAATTGGTAGAAAAGTCACAAGATGAGCTTGTGACTATGAAGAGAGCAAAAGCTAACTTTTTTTTCCTAGATAATCAATAAAATATTTGAAGACTGAAGGATTACTCCTTTTCATTGTATCCTTTCTTGA